ATTCCAGCTAGGACCCGAGCAGCTGGGATCTTCACACTGACCGTCCATGCTGTGAACGTAAAAAACAAAAACAAAAAAACAAACCCAAACAGTGCCCGGGAATGGTGGCTCACGCCTGTAATCCCAGCACTTTGGGAGTCCGAGGCGGGCAGATCACCTGAGCTCGGGAGTTCAAGACCAGCCAGACCAACATGGAGAAACCCCGTCTCTACTAAAAATACAAAATTAGCCTGGCGTGGTGGCGCATGCCTGTAGTCCCAGCTACTTGGGAGGCTGAGGCAGAAGAGTCGCTTGAACCTGGGAGGCGGAGGTTGCGTTGAGCCGACTTCGCGCCATTGCACTCCAGCCCGGGCAACAAGAGGGAAACTCCGTCTCAAAAAAAAAAAAAAAAAAACCCAAACAGAATCGGCGGCTCACTTGCCCCCAGACTAACCCAGATCAAGCCCCTGGGTGGAACTGCAGTTTCCAGGATACAACATCCCGGGGTCAGTAAAACCCGGAGGGGTCGCTCCGTGGGAGCCGGAGCCGCGAGGAGACAGTCATGGAAGCGGAGGGGTAGTCCTGACCCCGCGTGGGTCCTGACGCCGAGATTAAGACGAGTGGCCATTTAGGAGGATGTGGACCCTGGACGCTCGTGGTGAGTTAAGGATGAGACGGAGGTAAGGTAAGAAGCGCCGGACTGAGCCGCCCCGAGGCAGCCTTGCTCTGCGGATGGCGGAAAGGGTGCGCCGCCTGTGGAGGCGTCCGATGGGGGCGGGGCTGGGGACCCCGGGAGTCACCAGCATCCCTCAGCCTCGAGCACGAGCCCTCAGCCACCACCGGAAGGAAGACAGGGTTCCCGGAACTCTATTCGGAGGCTCTGCGCAGGCGCGGCCCCCGCCCACCGGCGCACTCACTGGATAGGGCTGAGACGGGGGCGGGTCTTGGCTCCGCCCCGAAGGCTGCGCAGGCGCAGTCCCGACGAGCAACGCGTTTGTAGAGGGGTGGGTGCGCACGCTCTGTCCCTGCGTGACCTTCCGACCCCGCTGTCCTCACCGCAATGGCGGCTGTGAGGGCCCTGGTGGCCTCGAGGCTCGCTGCGGCATCTGCATTCACGTCCCTGTCCCCCGGCGGTCGGACGCCTTCCCAGCGCGCAGCCCTTCACCTCTCCGTGCCGCGCCCCGCGGCCAGGGTCGCGCTGGTGAGTGGACGGAGGGGGTGAGGTCAGCTCCCTTCCCCCGGGTCAGCTCCCGCTCCTCTCGCAGGTGCTGTCTGGATGCGGAGTCTACGATGGGACCGAGATCCACGAGGCCTCGGCGTAAGTCCTCAGGGGCAGCTGGTCCTCCACCCTGAAGAGTTGTCTCTGGTTTTCCCCCGTGCAGGATCCTGGTGCACCTGAGCCGTGGAGGGGCTGAAGTCCAGATCTTTGCTCCTGACGTCCCTCAGATGCACGTGATTGACCACACCAAGGGGCAGCCGTCCGAAGGCGAGAGCAGGTGTGGGGGTGGGATTGGAACTTGCTTCTTGTGCTGAGGCTTTTTGCCCTGTGCTCTTTCCCAGGAATGTTTTGACCGAGTCTGCGAGGATCGCCCGTGGCAAAATCACAGACCTGGCCAACCTCAGTGCAGCCAACCATGATGCTGCCATCTTTCCAGGAGGCTTTGGAGCGGCTAAAAACCTGTGCGTATTTGAGCTCCAAGGTCTTCCGCTTTGCTGTCTGAGGAGGCCTTTTGTCTCCCGGTAGGAGCACGTTTGCCGTGGACGGGAAAGATTGCAAGGTGAATAAAGAAGTGGAGCGTGTCCTGAAGGAGTTCCACCAGGCCGGGAAGCCCATCGGGTGTGTACAGCCGTGCAGGCCTCGGGGAGGGACCTGCCTGACCCGTGTTCTTTTCGCCTTTCAGCTTGTGCTGCATTGCACCTGTCCTCGCGGCCAAGGTGCTCAGAGGCGTCGAGGTGACTGTGGGCCACGAGCAGGAGGAAGGTGGCAAGTGGCCTTATGCCGGGACCGCAGAGGCCATCAAGGCCCTGGGTGCCAAGCACTGCGTGAAGGAAGTGGTCATATCCTTCCTGGTAGCCAGGCCCGGCCCGCTTGCTGGGTGGCTTTTTCCGTAACTCTGCACACGAAGCTCACGTGGACCAGAAAAACAAGGTGGTCACGACCCCAGCCTTCATGTGCGAGACGGCACTCCACTACATCCATGATGGGATCGGAGCCATGGTGAGGAAGGTGCTGGAACTCACTGGAAAGTGACGCGCATGGACGGGGCCCAGCTAGGCGCCAGGACTTGGCCTCACCCTCTGGCTGAGGAGCTGTCGGCTGCTTTCCATCCAGCTGGGAGTCTGGCAGGCCCTTTTTTTTTTTTCTTTGCCGAAACCTGCAGGCGTTCTCTCTCTAAGGAGGATGTGCTGCAGTGCATGGGGGATGTTTCTTCCTGGGTGTGGCTGGGCTGCTCTCACATACAGAGGCCGAGGGGCCAATTCGTTCTCTGCCACAGGGACTTGCCTCACTGTGTCCCAAAAACAAATCGCAGCCAGCTTTTCCAGAAATAGAAAATTCTGCCGTCTGAGGTTTTATACTTCAGGTTAGTTAGTTTTTGGAAGGAAGAACATTTTTAGGTTTGCAAGCCTCCTGATCAGGAAACCAGAAATACCACATTTATGGACCATGAAAGGTTGGTTCTTGACTCTGAAGGGACTTTTGAGTTAATCAGCGTAAGGGGATTTCTAAAGCAGGCAATCCCTGTAGCCGCAGAGAATAAACGCCTTCCCAAAATGGCAACTTCCCACAGCCACATTTCAGACCTGCTGAGACTGCTGAGTGAGGAATGGCAGTGAGGTTTCTTCAATTAGTCTCAGTTCTCTTAATTTTCAGGAAGAAAGGGAAATTGCAGCTCCTCAGCCCCCAGGATTGACCTCTGGGGAGTGATGGTAGCGTTGGTGCCAGGCCGTGGGTTCAGGTGTGGCAGAAGCTTGCAGATGCGTCCGAAGGGAAATAAAGTGTGTTGGCGTTAGACTTTGTGCTGCATTCATCTGTGTGTTCAGGGT